GAGCAGCCGATCGCATCACTTACCCCTTACCGTGGAGAGAGGGACCGGACGGGGGAGGCGGGGCGCGTCGCGTCCCGTGAGTCTCTCGCACGCCGTCCTCCCCCCACCTCGTCGTCGTCGTCGTCGCCGCTGTTGTCGTCGCTGCCGCTGCGGTCGAGCTCCGGGGCCCTCAGCTCCGCTGGGCAATAACGTTATTCCACACACGCCCCACACATAGCGGTAACGGCAAAGACCGACTGCCTAGTGCGCAGGCGCCTCGGGAAAGGGCGAGGAGCCGGACCCTATCCCCTCCTGCCCAGTTCCAACGATCCCTTACTGCGCAGGCGCCACACACAGACAATGAAAAGGGGTTGTGCGAGGGTCTCACCCACACGCTTTTCCAGCTTGCCCACTGCGCAGGCGTGCCCCGAAAGACCAGCTTGAACAATGAAGAGGACCTCGGCGTTAGGTGGGACCGCAACCAACAAGGACTACAGTTCCCAGCGGGCAGAGCGCCAACTCCAAGTGAAGGTCCGGTTGCTGGGCATGCTAGGAGTTGTAGTGTCGGCCGCCTTTACAATCTAGGCTGTTTGGAAGATTTAGAGCTTCTATTTCTTGAAGATTTATTCGACCGTTTTAAAAAATCTCGCAACTGAAGCAGGGTTCAGAGTTTACTATCTGCGTCCTTGAGTAGCCTGGGGATCAACTGCTGCATATTAGCAAATTTCGAAGCGTCAAGGCCTTCAGTGAGCCCTTTCTGTCATTTGGGTGGTCCAGGCAGCTGAAGAGTGGGATGGAGGCGGGACTAAACCAGGCTGGGCTGGAGGAAAAGGGCGGGGCCTGCAAGCCTGTCTCTTGGCAGCAGGCTCTGGCAGCCAAACCGTCCAAGCTAGCGCCTGGAGCGCAGTGGTTTCTGGGAATTGTAGTGTAACTGGAAGGCCCTGAGGATTGTCGAGCTTGCAGGTTCTGAACGTGAGGACTACAACTCCCGACGTGCAAAGCGAGGGCCAGTGGGTGGGAAGAGCCCCCAAGAGCTCTGTGCGGGATTCTAGGCTCCCCTGTGACAGCCGCGGCAGGAAGCAGGCGGGCGCTCCCCGGCCACAGGCCTGTTGTTCTCGGAAGGGAGAAAGCTGGACATTTCCCCACGTAACTCCCAGCTCTGGGCCTAGAGTGCGTGCATGGCGAAGTCCCCGGAGAACTCTACCCTGGAGGAGATTCTGGGGCAGTATCAACGGAGTCTCCGGGGTGAGTTGCTCCAAACCTCTGTCCCTAGCCCCGGGTCCTAACTTTCGTCAGGTTGTTCTTGCAGAACATGCCAGCAGAAGCATTCACCAACTGACATGTGCCCTGAAAGAAGGCGATGTCACTATTGGAGAAGATGCACCAAATCTTTCTTTTAGCACCAGTGTGGGAAATGAGGACGCCAGGACAGCCTGGCCCGAATTACAACAGAGCCATGCTGGTGAGTGTGAATGTCAATCCTAGTCTGAATGAAGGTTAATAAACCCTCTGCTTTTGCTCTATAGTTAATCAGCTCAAAGATTTGTTGCGCCAACAAGCAGATAAGGAAAGTGAAGTATCTCCGTCAAGAAGAAGAAAAATGTCCCCCTTGGTAAGTATCAACTTTTCCAAGTTGACAAAGCATTATGTATTTATTTATTTATTTTTTGTCATAGAGGTCATTAGAACATGAGGAAACCAATATGCCTACTATGCACGACCTTGTTCATACTATTAATGACCAGTCTCAATATATTCATCATTTAGAGGCAGAAGTTAAGTTCTGCAAGGTAAGTTTCTCATTAAGAATTTAAAACTAAATATGCTTAATGTGTTTGGTTTTGTTTATTATAGGAGGAACTCTCTGGAATGAAAAATAAAATACAAGTAGTTGTGCTTGAAAACGAAGGGCTCCAGCAACAGCTAAAATCTCAAAGACAAGAGGAGACACTGAGGGAACAAACACTTCTGGATGCATCCGTGAGCATTATTTTAAATCATAAATTTTATTTTCAGTTGCAGTTACTGGCACATTTTATTTTAGGGAAACATGCACAATTCTTGGATTACAACAGGTGAAGATTCTGGGGTGGGCGAAACCTCCAAAAGACCATTTTCCCATGACAATGCAGATTTTGGCAAAGCTGCATCTGCTGGTGAGCAGCTAGAACTGGTGAGTATTTGGGTGCTTTTCTCTTATACATCGTCACTCAATCATAAACATTATCCATTTTCAGAACTTTTTGATCATCTCAAACAAAAAGTCTGGACGTATTAAACAATATCTCCATTCCCCTCCCTGCCAACCCCTGATGACCTCTCTTCAACTTTCGGTCTGTATAAATTTGCCTATTTCAGATACTTGGAAAAATGTACTTCTATTTTTCTTTTCTATAGGAGAAGCTAAAACTTACTTATGAGGAAAAGTGTGAAATTGAGGAATCCCAATTGAAGTTTTTGAGGTAAAGTGAAATCGTCCATTTATAGTCATACCATCAGTTGTAAAATATTTGTGTTTTCTTGTAGAAATAAGAATCACGGCCGGGCGCGGTGGCTCACGCCTGTAATCCCAGCACTTTGGGAGGCTGAAGCGGGCGAATCACGAGGTCAAGAGATTGAGACCATCCTGGCCAACATGGTGAAACCCCGTTTCTACTAAAAATACAAAAATTAGCTGGGCCTGGTAGCACGTGCCTGTAGTCCCAGCTACTTGGGAGGCTGAGGCAGGAGAATCACTTGAACCTGGGAGGCGGAGGTTGCAGTAAGCTGAGACCACGCCACTGCACTCCAACCTGGCAACAGAGTGAGACTCCATTTCAAAAAAGAAAAAAAAAAAGAACCTAAGCTAATTATGTAATTTATTCCAGTCTCATCATATTCAACGTGTCAATTAGAATCACCACACCAAAGTTTCAGGGTCGTGGTAAAAATTAATAAGGTATTGGACGTAAACTAAAGCATAAGGTGAGTACCCATAAACGATAGTAGTAGTTAACCATTTTCTAGAATTTTTTCACCCTCTTTTTAGGAACGACTTAGCTGAATATCAGAGAACTTGTGAAGATCTTAAAGAGCAACTAAAGCATAAAGAATTTCTTCTGGCTGCTAATACTTGTAACCGTGTTGGTGGTCTTTGTTTGAAATGTGCTCAGCATGAAGCTGTTCTTTCCCAAACCCATACTAATGTTCATATGCAGACCATCGAAAGACTGGTTAAGTAAGTATGCTTCTACGCGCACGGAGACTTTGTCTTGTTTTGAATGTTCTTTTTGTGCTGACAGAGAAAGAGATGACTTGATGTCTGCACTAGTTTCCGTAAGGAGCAGCTTGGCAGATACGCAGCAAAGAGAAGCAAGTGCTTATGAACAGGTGAAACAAGTTTTGCAAATATCTGAGGAAGCCAATTTTGAAAAAACCAAGGCAAGTCTAATAAGATGCAAATAAAAGTGTCTACCTCCTCTTTCAATCTGTTCTATCCTGGCAGGCTTTAATCCAGTGTGACCAGTTGAGGAAGGAGCTGGAGAGGCAGGCGGAGCGACTTGAAAAAGAACTTGCATCTCAGCAAGAGAAAAGGGCCATTGAGAAAGACATGATGAAAAAGGAAATAACGAAAGAAAGGGAGTACATGGGATCAAAGGTACTTAAGGACTCTGCTGTTATCCACATTGCTTATTGTTTAGGACTTTTATTTTCCCTTACAGATGTTGATCTTGTCTCAGAATATTGCCCAACTGGAGGCCCAGGTGGAAAAGGTTACAAAGGAAAAGATTTCAGCTATTAATCAACTGGAGGAAATTCAAAGCCAGCTGGCTTCTCGGGAAATGGATGTCACAAAGGTACAGAAAGAGATTTTAGTGTAATCGTTACTAGGTAATCATCCAGTTTTTTACAATCTAACAGGTGTGTGGAGAAATGCGCTATCAGCTGAATAAAACCAACATGGAGAAGGATGAGGCAGAAAAGGAGCACAGAGAGTTCAGAGCAAAAACTAACAGGGATCTTGAAATTAAAGATCAGGTAAGAGAGGACACAGCATAATTGCAGCAATTATGGATGCTTTTTCCCCTTCTCTCTACCTAAGGAAATAGAGAAATTGAGAATAGAACTGGATGAAAGCAAACAACACTTGGAACAGGAGCAGCAGAAGGCAGCCCTGGCCAGAGAGGAGTGCCTGAGACTAACAGAACTGCTGGGCGAATCTGAGCACCAACTGCACCTCACCAGGTACTCCCTAATCCCATTATGCGCCATAGCACAAATTTCTGTATGTCTCCTCTCTGTTTTGCAGACAGGAAAAAGATAGCATTCAGCAGAGCTTTAGCAAGGAAGCAAAGGCCCAAGCCCTTCAGGCCCAGCAAAGAGAGCAGGAGCTGACACAGAAGATACAGCAAATGGAGGCCCAGCATGACAAAACTGGTAGGTGGTAGGGAAAGATTAGAGCCTGGGCATTATGTTGGTGGGGGTTTATTGTTATTTCTAGAAAATGAACAGTATTTGTTGCTGACCTCCCAGAATACATTTTTGACAAAGTTAAAGGAAGAATGCTGTACATTAGCCAAGAAACTGGAACAAATCTCTCAAAAAACCAGGTAGGTGATGTTATAGAATACTTTCAAGAGCAAACATCTATTATTTTTGTGTTTTCACCTCTAGATCTGAAATAGCTCAACTCAGTCAAGAAAAAAGGTATACATATGATAAATTGGGAAAGTTACAGAGAAGAAATGAAGAATTGGAGGAACAGTGTGTCCAGCATGGGAGAGTACATGAGACGATGAAGCAAAGGTAATCAAGGTTTCATGTCAACTCATGTGCCGCCTCTTTAATTCTGCGGTGGATTTTTCTCCAGGCTAAGGCAGCTGGATAAGCACAGCCAGGCCACAGCCCAGCAGCTGGTGCAGCTCCTCAGCAAGCAGAACCAGCTTCTCCTGGAGAGGCAGAGCCTGTCGGAAGAGGTGGACCGGCTGCGGACCCAGGTACTGTGCAGAACGCGGCGCAGGTGGGAGTCTATTGAAACTTACTTTTTATTATTTTTTCCAGTTACCCAGCATGCCACAATCTGATTGCTGACCTGGATGGAACAGAGTGAAATAAATGATTTACAAAGAGATATTTACATTCATCTGGTTTAGACTTAATATGCCACAACGCACCACGACCTTCCCAGGGTGACACCGCCTCAGCCTGCAGTGGGGCTGGTCCTCATCAACGCGGGCGCTGTCCCCGCACGCAGTCGGGCTGGAGCTGGAGTCTGACTCTAGCTGAGCAGAGCTCCTGGTGTATGTTTTCAGAAATGGCTTGAAGTTATGTGTTTAAATCTGCTCATTCGTATGCTAGGTTATACATATGATTTTCAATAAATGAACTTTTTAAAGACTTGAGTTGTAATGTTTCCTTTTTATCTTGTA